GGGCGCCTGTAATCCCAGCTTCTTGGGAGGCTGAGGCAGGAGAATTGCTTGAACTTGGGAGGCGGATGTTGCAGTGAGCCAAGATCGCAGCATTGCCCCCCAGCCTGGGTGACAGTGCGAGACTCCATCTCAAAAAAAAAAAAAAAAAAATTACAGTGTTCTTCTGTCACTTTTTTTTTTTAAAGTTTAGAAATTTTCATTATAAAAGACTAAACAAAAATACCCTGCCTTAGAATGCAAGTATGTATGCCTGGAAGTATTAGTCCCTGACACCTGTGTATAAGTTAGGTTTGCAGGTTTCCTCTGTGTCAGCAAATACATGAATCGGGGGAGGGTCACGTGGTAATAAACATGGCTTCCTAAGCAGTTGCCTCAGGGGAGCGGGCATAGTAGACAAGTCTTGATAAATTTGCCTTTACAAGCAGGTAAACTGCCTTTATAGGCCAGGCTGATAGCAGTTTACATTCGGACACACCCAGACACTGGGGGCACTGGTCCTACGGGAGCCATCAATAACTGACCTCCAACTCTATCTACCAGCTGGGGCTCTGCCCCCAGTAGTGCTACGCTCTGAGTAAGAATCCCTGCCAGCCAGGGACCCTGCTTCTGCGGAATCTGACCACAGCTTCTCAGAGCCCAGAGTGGATCCAGCCCCAGGAAGGTGGGATACAGAGGGATCTCAGGTGAGAACGACTCAGGTCCCATTCCAGAGCTGGCCATAGAGCAGCGATTGGAGCCCTGTACCCTTCAGGACCCCAGGGCCCCTTCCTCCTCCCTGGGCATGGCAGCCTCTTGACCTTTGCTCATCTGCAGTTTATGCCACTTTGGGCCCTAGAAGCTGCAGAAAGGGAGGCTGGGGCATGGCTCTGGAGTGCCACTCACTGGCTGGCAGTGAGGAGCCAGGAGACTGGCATTCCCAGCACCAAAGTCCTATTGATCTTTGCCCTTGCCCCTCCCTGGGAGCCTTGGCCCTCCTCCTGCCTTCATTTCTTCTCTGCTGGCCTCTCCTGTTCTCTGTCTCCTCACTTCCCTCTGTGGCTCTGCTCAGAACTGGCGGTTTTTCCCAGCTCCTTGCCCAGACCAATACTTCCATGCTGTCTTCAAGCCCTGCTTCCTGCACATCTCCCAGCCCAGATGGGGAGAACCCATGTAAGAAGGTCCACTGGGCTTCTGGGAGGAGAAGGACATCATCCACAGACTCAGAGTCCAAGTCCCACCCGGACTCCTCCAAGATACCCAGGTCCCGGAGACCCAGCCGCCTGACAGTGAAGTATGACCGGGGCCAGCTCCAGCGCTGGCTGGAGATGGAGCAATGGGTGGATGCTCAAGTTCAGGAGCTCTTCCAGGTAGGTAGCACAGCGGATAGTGGGAGGAGATGTAATTTAATTTTTTTTTTTTTTTTTTTGACAGAGTCTTGCTCTGTCACCCAGGCTGGAGTGCAGTGGTGTGATCCATTCTCTGCAACTTCTGCCTCCCGGGTTCAATCGATTCTCCTGCCTCAGCTCCTGGAGTAGCTGGGATTACGGGTATGCGCAACCACACCCAGCTAATTTTTGTAGCCCCTCTGAGACCCATGTGATTTCCAAATAGGATCAAGCAACCCCTTCTGAGCCTGAGATTGACCTGGAAGCTCTCATGGATCTATCCACAGAGGAGCAGAAGACTCAGCTGGAGGTAGGATGGGGGCTAGAAGCTGGCCTTGGGTCTTGGGGCCCTGTCTGTGTTCTCTCCTATCTAGGCCATTCTTGGGAACTGCCCCCGCCCCACAGAGGTAAGGGATGTTCTTCTGCTGGTCTGGGGTAACAAGCCTGGTCTCACTCCTGTTTCTCCCTCAGGCTTTTATCTCTGAGCTGCTCAGTCAACTCAAGAAACTCCGGAGACTCAGCCGGCCTCAGAAATAAGCCTGAGAGACCATCTTTAGCAGCCTCAGCACTGCCAGGCCTGCCCTGAAACTCCAGATCCTGGCTAAGAGGGAAATAGCTCCTTGGGACACAAACAAGAAATGTGGACAAGGAGGGACATTTGCATACTCCTACTGTCTGTGTGGTCACAGCTAGTTTCTGTCAGCTGGGCTCTCTGGGAGAAAGCTGGCTGTTGTCCAATGCCTTCCTTGGCAGCCAAGTGGATAAAACCTTTAGGAGCCCCAGCTCAATGGAGTGTGGAACATATCTGTGCTGA